TATTTAAGTGAAAAGAGAAAAAGATTTAGATCCCAAATAAATGTATGCGTTTGTGTGTTTGTGTGTGTGCGCGCATGTTTGCTGGGCATGTACTTGTAAAAAGTAAAATAATAGAAAAGTATTATTCTTGGTACCCAGCATTCTAGGAATAATGTCTTCCACAAGATTATTAGAAAACTCTGCTACTTTGTAGGAGGAGCTTTGGATAACTATGAATAAGTCCCTTTACAGACTTAACTTTAAAAAACCATCTGATTTTTCTTTATTTTCTTTATTTTTATTGTAAATTGACATATTTTACTTGCATACATTTATGAGGTATCAGGTGTTGTTATGATTTATGACTACTATGTGGAATAATTAAATGAAACTAATTAACGTATTCAAATGATAATAAATATAACAGATAACAGGTAACAAATATTTTTTTATGGTGAGAATATTTGAAAGTTACTTTTTCAGCAATTTTGTAATGTACAATACACTATTATTAACCATATTCACAATGCTGTTCAATAGATCTCAGAAAAGCAGAACAAAACTTATTCCTCTTGTCTAACTGAGGTTCTGTAAACTTTCACCATCATCTCCCCATTTTTCTCCACCCAAACACGGAAGTATGTAAAAATTCTCAGTGCTTACAAAGTTTCATATACCAATTTTTGTAATGATACTTCCCCAGAACTCAATTTGACAGACTGAAGTATGTAGATAAGACAAAAAAAAAAAAAAAAAACACACAAACCAATGAAAATAAATATGTCCTTATTTGCATGTTTACAAATGAGAATTCAGTGTTTCCTTTCTCACCAGCTACAAAAGACTTCAGCCTACTGTGTATAAGGCACACAGCATCTGGATGAAGCTCAGCTGAGCTGTCTGGGGAAATACAGAGATTTTTATGAAGAGAGCTTTAAACCCAGCCATTAGCAAATCTGGATGGTTGCTGGTTTAACATTCCCTTTTTAAAGGGAATATATTATTGAATTTTCAAGAATCAGATATACATAGCATTTTAGATGAATGCATTAAGAAGTCTTCAGCAGTGATATTAGACATTGGGGCATGCTCTTACAGGCAATGGGTGGTGTCATAAAGAGCATATTTACATTCGTTTTAATTGTGGAATTTATAATTGGAAATTTAGGAAATAGTTTCATAGCACTGGTGAACTGTATTGACTGGGTCAAGGGAAGAAAGATCTCTTCGGTTGATCGGATCCTCACTGCTTTGGCAATCTCTCGAATTAGCCTGGTTTGGTTAATATTCGGAAGCTGGTGTGTGTCTGTGTTTTTCCCAGCTTTATTTGCCACTGAAAAAATGTTCAGAATGCTTACTAATATCTGGACAGTGATCAATCATTTTAGTGTCTGGTTAGCTACAGGCCTCGGTACTTTTTATTTTCTCAAGATAGCCAATTTTTCTAACTCTATTTTTCTCTACCTAAAGTGGAGGGTTAAAAAGGTGGTTTTGGTGCTGCTTCTTGTGACTTCGGTCTTCTTGTTTTTAAATATTGCACTGATAAACATCCATATAAATGCCAGTATCAATGGATACAGAAGAAACAAGACTTGCAGTTCTGATTCAAGTAACTTTACACGATTTTCCAGTCTTATTGTATTAACCAGCACTGTGTTCATTTTCATACCCTTTACTTTGTCCCTGGCAATGTTTCTTCTCCTCATCTTCTCCATGTGGAAACATCGCAAGAAGATGCAGCACACTGTCAAAATATCCGGAGACGCCAGCACCAAAGCCCACAGAGGAGTTAAAAGTGTGATCACTTTCTTCCTACTCTATGCCATTTTCTCTCTGTCTTTTTTCATATCAGTTTGGACCTCTGAAAGGTTGGAGGAAAATCTAATTATTCTTTCCCAGGTGATGGGAATGGCTTATCCTTCATGTCACTCATGTGTTCTGATTCTTGGAAACAAGAAGCTGAGACAGGCCTCTCTGTCAGTGCTACTGTGGCTGAGGTACATGTTCAAAGATGGGGAGCCCTCAGGTCACAAAGAATTTAGAGAATCATCTTGAATATATTAGAAAAAAAATAGCTCCTAAGAAATTCTTGTATGTTATATAAATTTATACTTCCTTAAGATTCTTTCATTGTGTATAACTTTGTGAATTTTACAAAGATATGCTTGGAATCAACACCATCCAAACATATCACAAATTAGGATATATGAAAGTATGTATATTACCATACAGAGAAGAATGCGAATACTATAAAGAGTTCTTATACAAACAGATAATATAGATTTTGTATCAATCATTCACCTTTTTTGAGATTTTTAAATGAGAAAACCTATAATGTATAAAATACATGTGTGTATGTATGTATGTGACACAGTTACTAAAAATAGGCTTCTTAAACTTACATCTCAATCTGGTAGATAAAGTACATAAAAGAATATGGAATTTTAGTACCTATATTAAGTGTTTTTAATTTTTGTATAATATTTAGTACCTGATTAGCGTGTATGCAAAAAAGTAATTTGCTTCGTTTGTTGAATTAGAAGCCAGCTGCCTTACTAAACTACCACATTTGCTTTGCTCATTCTCTTGGCTTTGCAGATAGAAAATTATATCATCTGCATATAGTGACTTATAATGATTATTTTACTTCTCCATTTTACTACTTGTAATTCTTTTTTGGTATCAGTTGTATAATGAAATGGTTTGAACATTCAAAGTGTTAAGTAATCCTGATCGTAACTGCTGTCTTTGCAAATGGAGTGTTTTCTAGTGTTTTAACAATAAACGTAATACTGACTCTAGCTTTGAGATAAATTCTTTTAAAAATATTCTTCAGGGAGAATATTTGTTTCCTATCTTCCTGTGTATAGTATTGTAATAAAATCTCTGTTAAAAACTATCAAATTTTTTGCTGTTTATTAAGATGATCAT